CATTTGAACTGAGGAGGCGGAGGTTGCAGTGAGCCAAGATCGCACCACTGCACTCTAGCCTGGGTAACAGAGCAAGACTCCGCCTCAAAAAAAAAGAAAAGATAGTTGCTCTGTGAACAGCTGACTTTCACAGTCTTCGATCGATCTCTCAGACCCACGAATACTTGGACTGCACAGTTGACCTTATCACATTGTTAGGGTAAATGCCATACAAAGGCACCTTCAGACCCTCCATTGCACATAGGTGGCCCCTGCAAGCCCCTTGCCTGTGTGTGTTCTGGAGGTGCCACTGAACTTGGGGACAGCATCAGGAGACACACTTGAAAAAGATATTTTTACTCAGATTAAATTATTAACAAACTTTCAATTTCCTTTAACTTATTAAAGACATCCCTACCTGTAAATAGGTACGGATTAAGCTCTCTAGTCAATAGCTGTCATTCTGTCATATTATCAGATACCCGGGGCTGCTGCTCCTTCAGGCGTCCACAGAATCACAGCATTGTCCAGTATTGAAAGACCTGAAAGATTGCAGTGCCTTCATTTCAACTGTGAGACATGAAATAATTTTCCCAAATCTACAACATTAAGATACGGTGCAATAAGGACCAGATTAAAGGTCTCCAATTTACAACCATGTTCCCTCCATCTCCTTTACTCCTAAACACACTCACACACTCACTTCTGCAAACAATTGTCTTGTCAAGTGGGAAATGAATGCTCTTACAAGGCTCAAACTTGTGAACACATCACTGACCAGCACAGAGCTGGCTCACGATAGGGACCCAGTTAAAGTGTTTTACGTGCAACTGGATCAAATCTTTCAAGTACTAATTTAAAACAATCCTTTAAATAAGGAAATTCTGTTTCAGAAGAGGACCTTCATACAGCATCTCTGACCAGCAACTGATGATACTATTGAACTCAGATGCTGATTGGTTCTCCAACACGAGAGTACCCAAACCAGGAGGAAGGAAATCAGTAACTTCCTCCCCATAATTTGGAATGTGGGTGGAGGGGGATCATAGTTCTCCCTGAGTGAGACTTGCCTGCTCCTCTGGCCCCTGGTCCTGTCCTGTTCTCCAGCATGGTGTGTCTGAAGCTCCCTGGAGGTTCCTACATGGCAAAGCTGACAGTGACACTGATGGTGCTGAGCTCCCCACTGGCTTTGGCTGGGGACACCCGACGTAAGTGCACATTGTGGGTGCTGAGCTACTATCCCCTGTGACCGGATCCTTCGTGTCCCCACAGCACGTTTCTTGCAGCAGGATAAGTATGAGTGTCATTTCTTCAACGGGACGGAGCGGGTGCGGTTCCTGCACAGAGACATCTATAACCAAGAGGAGGACTTGCGCTTCGACAGCGACGTGGGGGAGTACCGGGCGGTGACGGAGCTGGGGCGGCCTGACGCTGAGTACTGGAACAGCCAGAAGGACTTCCTGGAAGACAGGCGCGCCGCGGTGGACACCTACTGCAGACACAACTACGGGGTTGGTGAGAGCTTCACAGTGCAGCGGCGAGGTGAGCATGGTGGGGGGCGGGGCCTGGGTCCTGAGTCATTCCCTCTACATTTCCTTTCTCCTAGTTGAGCCTAAGGTGACTGTGTATCCTGCAAGGACCCAGACCCTGCAGCACCACAACCTCCTGGTCTGCTCTGTGAATGGTTTCTATCCAGGCAGCATTGAAGTCAGGTGGTTCCGGAACAGCCAGGAAGAGAAGGCTGGGGTGGTGTCCACAGGCCTGATTCAGAATGGAGACTGGACCTTCCAGACCCTGGTGATGCTGGAAACAGTTCCTCGAAGTGGAGAGGTTTACACCTGCCAAGTGGAGCACCCAAGCGTGACGAGCCCTCTCACAGTGGAATGGAGTGAGCAGCTTTCTGACTTCATAAATTTCTCATAAAAATCACTAAACCTGGTTTCCTCTCCCAGGAGCACAGTCTGAATCTGCACAGAGCAAGATGCTGAGTGGAGTCGGGGGCTTTGTGCTGGGCCTGCTCTTCCTTGGGGCCGGGCTATTCATCTACTTCAAGAATCAGAAAGGTGAGGAGCCTTTGGTAGCGGCTCTCTCCATATTTAAGTGTATATCTTTTCCTCTTTTTCCCAGGGCACTCTGGACTTCACCCAACAGGTAATACCTTTTAATCCTCTTTTAGAAACAGAGACTTAGGAACTTGTTTTTCTTCTTCCTGCAGTGCTCTCATCTGAGTCCTTGAAAGAGAGGAAAAGAAGCTGTTAGTGGAACCAGGTCTGAAAACAACACTTTCCTCTCTCTCTGCAGGACTCGTGAGCTGAAGTGCAGATGACCACATTCAAGGGGGAACCTTCTGCCCCAGCTTTGCATGATGAAAAGCTTTCCTGCTTGGCTCTTATTCTTCCACAAGAGAGGACTTTCTCAGGCCCTGGTTGCTACCGGTTCAGCAACTCTGCAGAAAATGTCCATCCTTGTGGCTTCCTCAGCTCCTGCCCTTGGCCTGAAGTCCCAGCATTGATGGCAGTGCCTCATCTTCAACTTTAGTGCTCCCCTTTACCTAACCCTACGGCCTCCCATGCATCTGTACTCCCCCTGTGTGCCACAAATGCACTACGTTATTAAATTTTTCTGAAGCCCAGAGTTAAAAATCATCTGTCCACCTGGCTCCAA